TCAAGCCTGCAGTGAGCCATGTTGGCACCACTACACTCCAGCCTGGGCAACAGAGCAAGACCCTGTCTGAAAAAAACCGAGAAACAAACAAAAAAAAACACCACCCACCTGGGTGGCCCTTGCCTATAATCATGCACTTTGGGAGGTCAAGGCAGGAGGATTGTTTGCTTGAGGCCAAGAGTTCAAGACCAGCCTGGGCAATAGAGCAAGACCCCATCTCTATTCTTAAAAAACAAGGCACAAACACAATGTTACATACTAACAGAATGCCAGAGCACAGCTGGCTTTTGGAACCTACAGGCACATACGTACATGTGTGTGCGGAGATGTGCACCTGTTAGCTTGCTGTGGGCCCCTAAGGAAATGCCACAGCCTGGTAAACAGTGGAAACGAATTCTCTCTCAGCTCTGGAAGCTGTGCATCAGAGGTCGCGGCATCTGCGGGGCAGGTGAGGTCGCGGCGTCTGCGGGGCGGGTTCTTTCTGAGGCTGTGACGGACGGACTGTCCCAGGCCTTGCCCTGGTTCTGCTGGTTCCTGGCAGTCCTGGGTGCCCCTCGGCGGGTGGCATCACTACTCCAATCTCTGCCTCCATCTCCATGTGCGTTCTCCTGTGCATGCCTGTGTCTAAAGCTCCACGTAAGACAAGGACACCAGGCTTGGATAGGGCCCACCAACTCCTCCATGACCCCATCCGTAATGACATCTGCAACAGTCTTTTTCCCAAACAAGGTCCCAATCTGAGGTACTAGGGGTTAGGACTTCAACAGATGAATTTTGGGGCGGGCAACACAGTTCAATGTGTGGCATATGTGTAGAGTTACACAGTGCACACGGTCTCGCTCTGTCACCCAGGCTGGAGTGCAGTGGCGTGATCTCGGCTCACTGCAGCCTCAACCTCCTTTGCTCAAGCGATTTTCCCACCTTGGCCTCCTGAGTAGCTGGGACCACAGGTGCGCCACCACGCTCGAGTAATTTTTGTATGTTTTGTAGAGATCGGGGTTTTGCCACATTGCCCAGGCTGGTCTTGAACTCCTGAGCTCAGGCGATCCTCCTGCCTCTACCTCTCACAGTGCTGGGATCCCCCACTGTGCCTGGCTATGTTCTGCTTTTTCTCCACGATGATCACCCACCTGCATTTCCATGTGTCCACACTGTCCACATGGTCGCCCTCTCCCAGGTCCAGTAGCACTGTCCACTCAAAGGGGTCCATTCTCAGCCACGGAGATCCTCCCGGGTCCACTCGGCCAGACAGGTCCTCCCAGGTCCGCTCAGCCACACAGGTCCTCCCAGGTCTGCTCTCGGCCACAGAGGTCCTCCCGGGTCCGCTCTCGGCCTCAGAGGTCCTCCCAGGTCCGTTCTTGGCCACAGAGGTCCTCCCGGGTCTGCTCTCGGCTTCAGAGGTCCTCCCGGATCTGTTCTTGGCCACAGAGGTCCTCCCGGGTCTGCTCTCTGCCACAGAGGTCCTCCCAGATCCGCTCAGCCACAGAGGTCCAGGTCCTCCCGGGTCCGCTCTCAGCCACAGAGGTCCTCCCGGGTCTGCTCTCTGCCACAGAGGTCCTCCCAGATCCGCTCAGCCACAGAGGTCCTCCCAGGTCCGCTCTCAGCCACAGAGGTCCTCCCGGGTCCACTGTCAGGCACAGAGGTCCTCCCGGGTCTGCTCTTGTCCACAGAGGTCCTCCCGGGTCTGCTCTTGTCCACAGAGGTCCTCCCGGGTCTGCTCTTTGCCACAGAGGTCCTCCCAGGTCCGCTCTCAGCCACAGAGGTCCTCCCGGGTCCGCTCTCAGCCACAGAGGTCCTCCCGGGTCTGCTCTCTGCCACAGAGGTCCTCCCAGATCCGCTCAGCCACAGAGGTCCTCCCAGGTCCGCTCTCAGCCACAGAGGTCCTCCCGGGTCCACTGTCAGGCACAGAGGTCCTCCCGGGTCTGTTCTCGGCCACAGAGGTCCTCCTGGGTCTGCTCTTTGCCACAGAGGTCCTCCCGGGTCTGCTCTTTGCCACAGAGGTCCTCCCGGGTCCACTGTCAGGCACAGAGGTCCTCCCGGGTCTGCTCTTGTCCACAGAGGTCCTCCTGGGTCTGTTCTCGGCCACAGATGTCTTCCCAGGTCTGCTCAGCCACAGAGGTCCTCCCAGGTCCGCTCTCAGCCACAGAGGTCCTCCTGGGTCCGCTCTCGGCCACAGAGGTCCTCCCGGGTCTGCTCTCTGCCACAGAGGTCCTCCCAGATCCGCTCAGCCACAGAGGTCCTCCCGGATCTGCTCTCGGCCACAGAGGTCCTCCCGGGTCTGTTCTCAGCCACAGAGGTCCTCCCGGGTCTGCTCTCAGCCACAGAGGTCCTCCCGGGTCCACTGTCAGGCACAGAGGTCCTCCCGGGTCTGCTCTTGTCCACAGAGGTCCTCCCGGGTCTGTTCTCGGCCACAGATGTCTTCCCAGGTCTGCTCAGCCGCAGAGGTCCTCCCGGGTCTGCTCTCGGCCACAGATGTCTTCCCAGGTCTGCTCAGCCGCAGAGGTCCTCTCGGGTCCACTCTCGGCCACAAAAGTCCTCCTGGGTCTGCTTTTGGCCACAGAGGTCTTCCCAGCATTTCCGTCATCAGCTCGAAGCAGTCGGTTCTTCCCAGAGCTTCCATCGTCATCTTCTGGAACATGATCTTCTCTGCACTGGTTACTTTTGCTTTTTGAGTGAAACTCTTAGGGTCTGTTTTTAAGGGGAGGTCCAGGCCAAGGGACGTGTAAGGCTGCGTGCCCGTCCTCCAGTGCTTTGGCTCCGGGTGAACAGCGCCACATCCCTGTGTGACTGAAGCCGCCGCGCTGCTGCCAGCATCGCTCTCTGCAGCTGCCCCTCCGCACTTCCGATCACGTGAATTGATCTTGTGGGCTGGCAGAAGCTGGATTCTTTTCCCTTATTACTAGAGAAATACTTACTTTAGAAATTACAAATGAGTGACAAAGAAGAGAATTTCAGTCGTGTAAAACGCAGTCACCTGGAAATGGCGCTGACTCACGGCTGCGAAGCCCCCAGGGTCTGGGGCTGCCCTCGATGGAGAGGGTCACATACGTGATGTTGGAGGCAGCACCCGCCCTTTGGCAGGTGTGCACGTGGATTTCCCAAAAGGGTCTCCACCACGAAATTCTCCTAACACCCGCGTGTCAGCACATGTTCCTTACGGTTTTATAAAATGTGGTCATTGGTATAATTTTCTCTCTGGCAGAGAGTTTCATGCTGTTGATATATAGTAATTTCTTTAGAAAGCAATGGTAAGTTATGTTCTTTTATCACAAGGTTACCATTAGTGGAAGAGTCTTTGATTTTAGTATTCAGGATTTCTTTAAACTGTTTCCTTTTGCTTTTACTTTTCACGTAAGCTTGACTAAACACATTACTAGACGGTAGGTATTTAGTGACTCTAGAGTTCTACTAAAGGATCATTCTGCAATTATGCAGGTTTTAAGGAGAAGCAAGAGAAATGGAAACTGGGTAGTTTGTAGCCGAATGATTGCAGAATCAAATGGGGGCTTAAAACTCAATGTGAATTTGTTTCTCATTTTTCTAATTTCAGGGAATGAATTTTATAGCAGGATATCT